CACTTGCAGAGCCCCTGGCTGGAGGGCGGAGAACCATGTGGGTGTAAAGGGATGGCAAGGGCAGAACGTATGCCCCTGCCCACCTTAGACAGTTGCTAAAGGGTCTCCCAGGCACTCAGCCTAGCCTTTAAGTGAAAGCGGAGGAAACATTTAAAGAAATGAGATAGAGTTAAGGTGTTCGCCTGCCCTCCGCTGAAACACGTGGGGGCAGGTCAGGGGCACACCACAAATGCCCGTATCGCGCCTGTGTGTACCAGGCACCGTCCTCGGAGGTTAACGTGCAGTAACTCACTCGGGTCCCCACTTTCGGCACAGGCAGCAGGCCCAAGGTCACGCAGTGCCAAGGGACTGAGTCAGACCCGAGCCCGCGCGCCGCGGCCCACGGCCTGTGCCAGCGCGCTCCTCGCCGGGTAGGGGGCCTGGTCAGCCGCGTCAGACCTGAGAGTTGTGGCTGGGGGCGAGAGCTGCACCCCCCTACCGACCCCGGGCGGGAATGTTCCAGAACCCCTGCGAGCAGCCGTTGGCCGCACAGCCCCCGGGCCGGCCGCGACCCCGCCTTGCGCCGCGAAGGTCCCTAGCTCCGGGGAGTCGCGGGCGAGGGGCACGCGCACGGACGAGACCGCACCGCAGCGCACGCGCACTGGCGGGCACTCACTCGCCCGCCGCCCGGGAGGAGAAGGAAGGCATGGAAAGTTCCAGCCGGTTCGAGAGCTAGGTAGCAGGCATGGCAGGAGGCGGGGTAGGGGCAGGCAGGGTCGCGAGGGGGCGTGCGGCCGCCGCGAGCCGCTCTGGGCCGCGTCTGCAGCACCGCCCCTAGCCGCGGCCGGCGGGCTGGGCTGGGGTCGGGGCGGGGGCGGTGCGGCGGGTGCGGGGCTGCGGAGGGGGCGTGGCGGCCGCCCGCGGGCGGAGAGGGGGCGGGGCGGCGGCAAGGCGCGCGGGCGGGGCGGGGCGCGCCGAGGGGGCGTGGCGCGGCGTCTGCGCAGCTGCCAGCGCCTTTAAGCCCGGGCTCGCGCTCTCGGACCGTGCTTTCGCCGCCTGGGAGCCGTCCGGCGCAGCAGTTTCTAGGTCCCCACTGTCCCCGCCGTCCCGCCCCTTCGCGTCCCGGGAACCGGCTGGCTTCCGAGCCGCACTCGCCGATCCTCCAGGCATGCCCCGCTACGAGCTGGCTTTAATCCTGAAAGCCATGCAGCGGGTAAGTGACCTTCCCTCAGAGCCGGTCTTCCCTTTCTTTTCTTTAAAAACACAAACAAAAACAGCCAGAGACTGCTGCTACTTTGAAACGTACGATAGAGGCCCTGATGGACAGAGGAGCAATAGTGAGGGACTTGGAAAACCTGGGTGAACGAGCGCTTCCTTATAGGATCTCTGCCCACAGTCAGCAGCACAACAGAGGCGGGTAAGTTTCTTCATGAAGTCTTGAAAGACGTTGCAGACACTCACAAGTTTTTATTTTATTGCAGGTATTTCTTGGTGGATTTTTATGCACCCACCGCAGCTGTTGAAAGCATGGTGGAGCACTTGTCTCGAGATATAGATGTGATTAGAGGGAATATTGTCAAACACCCTCTGACCCAGGAACTAAAAGAATGTGAAGGGATTGTCCCAGTCCCACTCGCAGAAAAATTATATTCCACAAAGAAGAGGAAGAAGTGAGAAGATTCGCCAGATTTTAGCCTTATATGTAATTCCTTCACATTTGGGCAGCATGGACGAGAAGGAAGAATTTGCAAGTTTGGCCTTTATATAAGCATGTGTTGCAGGTGCTGTTTGATTTTTCTAAGGTATTTTTAGCCCTTGATCCCCTTTGCTTGCGAGAGGTGGGGAACTGCTCACTGACAGCTTCTCTGTAACCTGCAGTACCAGTGGATCGTTCTTGATTTTGTTTTCATTAGTGTCATTTCTTTGTCATTGAGGACTTTTCCCCTTACAACAGTAACACCATTTTTTGAAGAGCAAAACTTATAATACCTCCTGGGATTGTGAGCTAGTCATTCAGCCTGTGTAACCATGTGGAAATAAAAATTGACGACCAATGTATTATATGGACAACTTTTGCTTTGAGTAATAAACTTGATTGTAGGAATGTGGGAGGTGTTTTGTCCCTTTACTTACCCA